AAAGATGATCATATCATTTTTCCCAGTAATCCTACTCCTGGTTATTAAAGGGAAGTAATTCAGTGTATATTAATGAAATCGACCTTATAGTTCTGATCTTTATAATAAGTTATAAGAAAATGGTTTAATTTGTATGTGTATATATTTACTCGAAGTAGAAATATGAAGGCTAAAAAAATGGGAAGATATTTAAATTGGTGTTAAAACAGCATTTAAAATTACCACAATTATGAGAACACATGTATGCCAATGCAGATTCACTGGAAAAATATTGAAAATGAAAACTGTCAGATGGTAAGATTATAATTTTATTTCTTTTTTAATTTGAAATAAATTGGTACAGCACAGCTTTTCAAAAGCTTCTATAAATGTGTATGTTAAGTTGTAATAAAGCAAACACATGCATGTAGACATGCTTAAACAGTTATTTAATTGTTTCTTGGGTACCTGGGGAGATGGGGTGAAGAAAGGGGGGTGACTTGAATGAAGGTGGAGGAGAAAAATGAGAACCAAGAAAGCAAAGGATCGAGAAGCTCAGTGTGGCAGCAGCCTCTCTTCCCCTCCTGAGAGAGTCAAAGGGTGGCATCAGGGACTCATGATCCATGGTTGTGGAAGCCTCATGTCACACTGGATGTCACATGAGGTGGGATGGAACACAGTGACCACCCCACCTCATTTCCTTTACAGCTTCCGTGGTGGGCCATGGCAGTGAACAGCCTTCAGGCATGTCTACGGTGGAAGATCTGAATTCAGGCTGGTGGCAGGAGACAACACAACCACGTTTTCTTTTATGCATGCATTTGGTTTAATTGACACATTAACCACAGACAAAGGGGTAAAGGCCACAAGGCGATAGGTTAGTATGAACAGGGAAAGGGACATTTTTTTTTTTTAAGAAAAATAAAAGCATCAGTATTGCAAAGACTTTCCATGATCCTATACCCACCTCGAAAGCCCCCTCTCACCACAGGAAGTGCACTGACCATTGGAGGCATAAAAGAGATCCTCAAAGAGCCCGATCCTCACTCTCCCTGCACAGCTCAGCGGGACCTCAGCCATGAGACTTCTCATCCTGGCCCTCCTTGGCATCTGCTCTCTCACTGCATACATTGTGGAAGGTAAGTGGAGAAGCTGTCTGTGAGATAAAGAATTAATTGTCTGTTGTTTTTTTTTCCTCATCAGGTGTAGGGAGTGAAGTCTCACATAGGAGGACCTGTGTGAGCCTCACTACCCAGCGACTGCCAGTTAGCAGAATCAAGACCTACACCATCACGGAAGGCTCCTTGAGAGCAGTAATGTGAGTCTGCCTCCTCAGAAGTTGGGCTGGGTCTAACTTCATCTGTCTTTTCCTTGCGTTACAGTTTTATTACCAAACGTGGCCTAAAAGTCTGTGCTGATCCACAAGCCACGTGGGTGAGAGACGTGGTCAGGAGCATGGACAGGAAATCCAACACCAGAAATAACATGATCCAGACCAAGCCAACAGGAACCCAGCAATCGACCAATACAGCTGTGACCCTGACTGGCTAGTAGTCTCTGGCACCCTGTCCGTCTCCAGCCAGCCAGCTCATTTCACTTTACACCCTCATGGACTGAGATTATACTCACCTTTTATGAAAGCACTGCATGAATAAAATTATTCCTTTGTATTTTTACTTTTAAATGTCTTCTGTATTCACTTATATGTTCTAATTAATAAATTATTTATTATTAAGAATAGTTCCCTAGTCTATTCATTATATTTAG